TGTTTGGCAGGAATGTAACCTTAAACAAACAGCGTCAAGCTGTGGGTATACTCCTGCAAAATGCCTTTTCTGCTCCAGAATAGGTTTCTGAGATGTCGCCAGGTTGGTTTCATTCTGCCAATTTCAGCTGAAACATTGCTGCCTCCAGGAAGACCTCAGGAATCACCTCCTCCCAGTGTGAGCTCAGCTCAGTGCCTTCTGTTCTCTGCATTCCCATAGCAGTTCCCTGCCTCGGAGCACACGTTCCCCCACATGCACTCCAGCGTGATTGATCCGTATCTATCTGCCTTCCCCATCAGACAGTGAGCTCCGGTTTTTGCCACTGTGACTCCAGCACCAAGGACAGCACCAGCCCATAGTAGGTGCTCAGTAAACATTGGCTGCTAAGGTCCCAGTGAATATGCGTATATGTAGACAAATATATGCAGGCTGGCCCGTAGTAGATATTCAGTAAATATTGGTCGCTTAGGGTTGAATGAGTATATGCAGGGGCTTTCACAAAGGGGGAAACCGAGGCTCGAAGTGGGAGAATCCTTCACCCAGACAGCCAAGGGAAGGCTGGAGCCAGGTTCTGATCCAGAGTGCCAGTACTTCCTGAAGCCTCTGTCACTGATTCATTCATCTTCCTCCCCCGGCCACTCCCCTGGCCTGACACAGTGCCTGGCACAGACAGGACCTGATAAATGTGTATTTGTTGAAGGAATGAATGAATATGTGTGTGTGCATGTTGGGGAGCCGGGAGTAGCTGGACCCAGTGTTCCAGGCCCTCAGCACCCTCCGCCCTCTGGGAGCCCGGGGGACAGGCCCCCAGCCCCCTCCCCTCACAGGACCCTGTAGTGCAAGCTGCCTTCCCTCCCCTCTCCAGGTCCCCCGTCCTCCCGCTTCCGGCTTCCCAGCCAGTCTTTCCTCTTTCAGGCTCCGAGGAAAGGCCAGGTTTCCGGGGGGAAGGCTTAGGCAGTGACACCGAGCCCAGCCTCCTCCTCCACCCCCCACCACGCTCAGGCCCCCCTCCCTCCCCGCCACCACCGTCCGCGTTTGGCCGGCCGTGGGGAAGGAAGAAAGGAGCCAAGGAGGCGAGGTAAGAACCCAGCCCCAGCGACCAGGACCAAGCCGCTTCCCATCTCTCCCCTCTCTCCCCACAGGCATGGATCCGCAGCCTCCTCCACCCGCCCAGGGCAGCCCACCTCACCGTGGCCGAGGCCGGGGCCGTGGCCGAGGCCGTGGTCGGGGCCGTGGCCGTGGCAGGGGGGGCGCTGGAGCCCCTAGGGCGCCCCTGCCCTGCCCCACCTGCGGCCGCCTCTTCCGTTTCCCCTACTACCTCTCCCGGCACCGGCTGAGCCACTCGGGGCTCCGGCCCCACGCCTGCCCGCTGTGCCCCAAGGCCTTCCGCCGGCCGGCCCACCTTTCCCGCCACCTGCGCGGCCACGGGCCCCAGCCCCCGCTGCGCTGCGCCGCCTGCCCCCGCACCTTCCCAGAACCGGCCCAGCTCAGGCGCCACCTGGCTCAGGAGCACGCGGGCGGCGAGGTCGAGCTGGCCATCGAGAGGGTGGCCAAGGAGACGGCCGAACCCAGCTGGGGCCCGCAGGACGAGGGCTCGGAGCCGCCCACCACCGCTGCAGCAGGGGCCACGGAGGAGGAGGCGGTCGCAGCGTGGCCTGAGACGTGGCCTGCGGGGGAGCCTTCCACGCTGGCTGCGCCCACCAGCGCCGCGGAGCCCCGGGAGTCGGAGTCGGAGGAGGCCGAGGCCGGGGCAGCAGAGCTGAGGGCCGAGCTGGCGCTGGCGGCCGGGCGGCAGGAGGAGAAACAGGTCCTGCTCCAGGCAGACTGGACGCTGCTGTGTCTGCGCTGCCGCGAAGCCTTCGCCACCAAGGGCGAGCTCAAGGCGCACCCGTGTCTGCGCCCCGAGGGCGAACAGGAAGGGGAAGGGGGGCCCCCGCCACGCCCCAAGCGACACCAGTGCTCCATCTGCCTCAAGGCCTTCGCCAGGCCCTGGTCCCTGTCGCGCCACCGGCTGGTCCACTCCACCGACCGCCCTTTCGTGTGCCCAGACTGCGGCCTGGCCTTCCGCCTCGCCTCCTACCTCCGCCAGCACCGCCGCGTCCACGGCCCCCTCAGCCTGCTGGCCCCGCTGCCCGCGGCGGGCAAGAAGGACGACAAGGCCTCGGGTGCACGGAACTCAGCCAAGGGGCCGGAGGGGGGCGAGGGGGCGGAGTGCGGGGGTGCCTCGGAAGGGGGAGAAGGGCAGAACGGAGGCGACGCCGCCCCGGCTCGGCCCCCCGCCGGGGAGCCCCGCTTCTGGTGCCCAGAGTGCGGCAAAGGTTTCAGGCGCCGGGCGCACCTGCGGCAGCACGGGGTGACCCACTCGGGAGCGCGCCCCTTCCAGTGCGTGCGCTGCCAGCGGGAGTTCAAGCGCCTGGCCGACCTGGCGCGCCACGCACAGGTGCACGCGGGGGGCCCAGCCCCGCACCCGTGCCCCCGCTGCCCGCGCCGCTTCTCGCGCGCCTACAGCCTCCTGCGCCACCAGCGCTGCCACCGCGCAGAGCTGGAGAGGGCCGCCGCGCTGCAGGCACTGCAGGCCCAGGCCCCGACGTCGCCGCCACCGCCCCCGCCGCCCCTGAAGGCCGAGCAGGAGGAAGAAGGGCTCCCGCTGCCCCTCGCAAACATTAAGGAAGAGCCGCCCTCTCCGGGGACCCCACCCCAGTCCCCGCCGGCTCCCCCTGTCTTCCTCAGCGCCTCCTGTTTCGACAGCCAAGACCACTCAGCCTTCGAGATGGAGGAGGAAGAGGTAGACAGCAAGGCTCACCTGCGCGGGCTGGGGGGCCTGGCCTCCTGACCTTCGCCGCCCTGCCCTCCGCCGCTCCGCCTGAGCTCCCCGGTTTGCAGAATGGAGGAGGGAAGTTGAAGGAGCCACCTCCTCTGTCTACCCACCCGTCCCCTTCACGCCCTTGACACTAAGGAGTGGGGGGCCCTGGACTGCCCCTTCCTCCCCCATCGCCCGCCCCCAGAACCCCTGATGCTGGTTAGGAACCGCTCACCCCAACATGTGTCTTAAGGCAGGACGACTTGGAAAAAAAGGCGGCGGACAGTTGGCCAGAGGGATGGAGACTGGTGGGGACGCCCCCGCCTCCCTGTCCCCCGTTTCACACACTGGACACCATCACCTCTTTGGAACTGCCAGACCCTGGGGGTCCCCAGTGAGCAAAGGTCTGTCCTTGTCCCTTTGTCTGTCTGTGAATAAATGTGAGTTCGTGAAATCCAAGAGAGCGAGGTGTTCTGTGGAGGTGGGGCAGGCTGGGGGCGCTGGGGCGAGTCAGGATTTGTCCAGCCAACTCTGAACTTGGGTTCAGAGCAGGAAGGACACAGATGCATCAGAAAATATGTGGCCCTCAACCAAGCAAGAAGCCGGTGAAGGCTGGGTTGAGAAGAAACAGGAATGTGAGAAGATAGATCATCGTCACCGCTGCCCTGTGGAAGCTCCGCGCGATTATCCTCACCACTGCCCTGTGGAAGCTCCGCGCCTTACTCAGTCAATCTCTACCACACCCTTACTCTGTGTCAGCGGTGGTACTAGGCACTGAGGAGGAGTCCAATACCTTCCTCTGAAAGAGCTGGAATTCTAGCCCTGCATTGTCCAACATAACTTTTTTTTTTTCTCAGAAAAGTTTCCATAATCTTTCTTCCCTCACTCTGTTGCCCAAGCTGCAGTGCCGTGGTGCAGTCATAGCTCACTGCAGTCTCAAACTCCCAGACCCAAGCAATCCTCTTAGCCTCTCAAGGAGCTAGGACTACAGGTGCATGCCACCACACCCAGCTGATTGTTTCATTTCTTGCAGAGACGGAGTCTTGCTATCTTGCCCAGTCTGGGAGAACTTTTTGTGATGATGGGATATTCTACATCTTCACTGTCCAATATGATATCCAGCAGACACACGTGGCTATTTCCGTTTAAATTTAGAATATGGAAATGTAAAGACATTAAGATGAAATAAATGTAAAAGTTCGGTTCCTCAGTCACACTCTTCACTCTTTTTTTTTTTTTGAG